GGCGTTGGATTCGAACGAAGTTGACTCCATTCCTTTTCCTCCCCGTAGTGTGGGCGCTACGAGGAAAGACCTCGGCGAGAACCAGCGAAGCCCGGGCTGCCCTCGCCGTGCGGGCGCACATTTGCTCCTCGCGCCGGGCTGCGCCGGGCGACCGCGGCCGCCTCGGCGTGTGTCCGCGGCTCCCTCCCGCCCTCGCCCGCAGTTCCCCGATCCCGATCCCGGATCTCTGGGTCCACAGCTTGGCTACCTCCCGAGCCGGAGCCGGAGCCGGAGCCGGAGTCGCGGCTGGGCCCGGCCGCCGCGTCACAGGGGGAGGGAACCCGGGGGGGAGGGGGAGGGGCGGTGAGGTCAGCGGCGGCGGCGCGTCCGCGGGCGGCGGGAGCGGCGCATGCGCGGAGCGAGGCCCGTGAGTGGCAGCGGCGGCGCGCGGGGGGCGGGCGAGGGGCCGAGTGTGGGGGAGCGGGCGGGGGCCGTCGAGGCGGCGGTGTGTGGGCGCGACGGCTGCGAGTTGGAGAGGTCTGTGGTGCGGGTCGCCCCGGGGGATCCCCGGCGCGGGCCTCGCGCGACGGCCACGGTCGCGCGGCGTGTGTGTGGGGTCCAAGCACACCCGCAAAACTTCCTCCTCCCCTGCTCCGGGAGAGCGAGCGAGCGTGTGTGAGAGAGCGAGTGTGAGGAGCGAGCCGCGGCCCGGCGCCCAGCGCCGCCACTGGAGCAGCTGTCAAAACTTCGCCGCCGCCGCCGCCCGGGCCTGACGGGCCTGACGCGCGGGGGAGGGGCGGCCGGCCGGGGGCGCGACCCCCTCGCCGCCCCCGCCGGGCCCCGCGGCCGGCCCTCCCCGCGCCGGGCCCCTTTCTCCTCCTGCCGCGGGCGGCTCGGGGGAGGGGCCGCGGGCGGAGACCCCGGGGGCCGGCGCCCCTCACGCCGCCCGCCCGCCCGGCTGCCCCGCCCGCCCGCACCCGCCGGCCCCGCCCGCCCCGCACCGCCCGCCCCGCCCGCCGCCCCCCGCCCGGCCCCTGCGCGCGGAGGTGCGCGCGCCCGCGCCGATGTGTGTGAGTGCGTGTCCTGCTCGCTCCATGTTGCCGCCTCTCCCGGTACCTGCTGCTGCTCCCGGGGCTGCGGGAAATGCGAGAGGCTGAGCCGGGGAGGAGGAACCCGAGCAGCAGCGGCGGCGGCGGCGGCCGCGGCGGCGGGAGCCCCCCAGGAGGAGGACCGGGATCCATGTGTCTTTCCTGGTGACTAGGATGTCGTCGGAGGAGGACAAGAGCGTGGAGCAGCCGCAGCCGCCGCCACCACCCCCCGAGGAGCCTGGAGCCCCGGCCCCGAGCCCCGCAGCCGCAGACAAAAGACCTCGGGGCCGGCCTCGCAAAGATGGCGCTTCCCCTTTCCAGAGAGCCAGAAAGAAGTAAGTTGAGTGCGAGGGAGCCAGGCCGGGAGTATGTACTTATTATTTTTTTTTTTTTCTGTAGACCTCGAAGTAGGGGGAAAACTGCAGTGGAAGATGAGGACAGCATGGATGGGCTGGAGACAACAGAAACAGAAACGATTGTGGAAACAGGTATCAGAACTCAAGAATTTATAAGAATGTATCTCTTTGTTTTCTCTTGTTTACTGTTAAGCAGAAATCAAAGAACAATCTGCAGAAGAGGATGCTGAAGCAGAAGTGGATAACAGCAAACAGCTAATTCCAACTCTTCAGCGATCTGTGTCTGAGGAATCGGCAAACTCCCTGGTCTCTGTTGGTGTAGAAGCCAAAATCAGGTTAGAGAATGAATGCAGCTGGATTGGATATTTCCTTCTCTGACTTACATTTCATTTTTACTAGTGAACAGCTCTGCGCTTTTTGTTACTGTGGGGAAAAAAGTTCCTTAGGACAAGGAGACTTAAAACAATTCAGAATAACGCCTGGATTTATCTTGCCATGGAGAAACCAACCTTCTAACAAGAAGGACATTGATGACAACAGCAATGGAACCTATGAGAAAATGCAAAACTCAGCACCACGAAAACAAAGAGGACAGAGAAAGTAAGCAGTTTCGACTTTAAATGTTGGAATAGTCACTTTCACAGTTATTTTATTTTATTTTCAGAGAACGATCTCCTCAGCAGAATATAGTATCTTGTGTAAGTGTAAGCACCCAGACAGCTTCAGATGATCAAGCTGGTAAACTGTGGGATGAACTCAGTCTGGTTGGGCTTCCAGATGCCATTGATATCCAAGCCTTATTTGATTCTACAGGTATGGGCATGTTTTCAATAATGACTGCCTCTTCATTTGCTCCTTTTCATTTTTCCCATTTTAGGCACTTGTTGGGCTCATCACCGTTGTGTGGAGTGGTCACTAGGAGTATGCCAGATGGAAGAACCATTGTTAGTGAACGTGGACAAAGCTGTTGTCTCAGGGAGCACAGAAGTAAGTAGACAAAGCAAATATTTAAATCATAGATAAAGAGATTTCTCTCCTTTACCCCTTTCAGCGATGTGCATTTTGTAAGCACCTTGGAGCCACTATCAAATGCTGTGAAGAGAAATGTACCCAGATGTATCATTATCCTTGTGCTGCAGGAGCCGGCACCTTTCAGGATTTCAGTCACATCTTCCTGCTTTGTCCAGAACACATTGACCAAGCTCCTGAAAGATGTAAGTTTACTACGGATAGACTTTTAAACTTCCAACAATTTCATTGTTTCACTGTTAATTATAGCGAAGGAAGATGCAAACTGTGCAGTGTGCGACAGCCCGGGAGACCTCTTAGATCAGTTCTTTTGTACTACTTGTGGTCAGCACTATCATGGAATGTGCCTGGATATAGCGGTTACTCCATTAAAACGTGCAGGTTGGCAATGTCCTGAGTGCAAAGTGTGCCAGAACTGCAAGTAAGTTTTCATTTCAATTCAAAGCTGTGTATTAAGGCATCATTAATGCTATCTTATTTTTTAGACAATCGGGAGAAGATAGCAAGATGCTAGTGTGTGATACGTGTGACAAAGGGTATCATACTTTTTGTCTTCAACCAGTTATGAAATCAGTACCAACCAATGGCTGGAAATGCAAAGTAAGTTGTTTATTTATTTATTTTTTTAAATCCTGTTTTTGTTTTTATTTTTCCTGGTGTTTAGAATTGCAGAATATGTATAGAGTGTGGCACACGGTCTAGTTCTCAGTGGCACCACAATTGCCTGATATGTGACAATTGTTACCAACAGCAGGATAACTTATGTCCCTTCTGTGGGAAGTGTTATCATCCAGAATTGCAGAAAGACATGCTTCATTGTAATATGTGCAAAAGGTAAGAAGATAGTTATTCTATTCAGTTGTTTTAAATTTTTATTTAAGTATACTTATCACTGCAGGTGGGTTCACCTAGAGTGTGACAAACCAACAGATCATGAACTGGATACTCAGCTCAAAGAAGAGTATATCTGCATGTATTGTAAACACCTGGGAGCTGAGATGGATCGTTTACAGCCAGGTGAGGAAGTGGAGATAGCTGAGCTCACTACAGGTAAATTTGAGAATGATTTTTTTTTAAATTTTCTGAGCTAAAGAATTAATAATTTTTTGTTAAGATTATAACAATGAAATGGAAGTTGAAGGCCCTGAAGATCAAATGGTATTCTCAGAGCAGGCAGCTAATAAAGATGTCAACGGTCAGGAGTCCACTCCTGGAATTGTTCCAGATGGTAAGAATGTTTAATGGATATACTCTGTTTTTCCTTAGAGATTTTATAAATGTGTTACTCACAGCGGTTCAAGTCCACACTGAAGAGCAACAGAAGAGTCATCCCTCAGAAAGTCTTGACACAGATAGTCTTCTTATTGCTGGTAAGCAGTATGTTCATATTGTCTAATTTGATCATTGCCATAACAAATGTTCTGAATTTTGTAGTATCATCCCAACATACAGTGAATACTGAATTGGAAAAACAGATTTCTAATGAAGTTGATAGTGAAGACCTGAAAATGTCTTCTGAAGTGAAGCATATTTGTGGCGAAGATCAAATTGAAGATAAAATGGAAGTGACAGAAAACATTGAAGTCGTTACACACCAGATCACTGTGCAGCAAGAACAACTGCAGTTGTTAGAGGAACCTGAAACAGTGGTATCCAGAGAAGAATCAAGGCCTCCAAAATTAGTCATGGAATCTGTCACTCTTCCACTAGAAACCTTAGTGTCCCCACATGAGGAAAGTATTTCATTATGTCCTGAGGAACAGTTGGTTATAGAAAGGCTACAAGGAGAAAAGGAACAGAAAGAAAATTCTGAACTTTCTACTGGATTGATGGACTCTGAAATGACTCCTACAATTGAGGGTTGTGTGAAAGATGTTTCATACCAAGGAGGCAAATCTATAAAGTTATCATCTGAGACAGAGTCATCATTTTCATCATCAGCAGACATAAGCAAGGCAGATGTGTCTTCCTCCCCAACACCTTCTTCAGACTTGCCTTCGCATGACATGCTGCATAATTACCCTTCAGCTCTTAGTTCCTCTGCTGGAAACATCATGCCAACAACTTACATCTCAGTCACTCCAAAAATTGGCATGGGTAAACCAGCTATTACTAAGAGAAAATTTTCTCCTGGTAGACCTCGGTCCAAACAGGTAGGGTGATTTTAATGATATTGACAGAAAAGACACATCTATTTTCTCAACTGCCATATCCTAGGGGGCTTGGAGTACCCATAATACAGTGAGCCCACCTTCCTGGTCCCCAGACATTTCAGAAGGTCGGGAAATTTTTAAACCCAGGCAGCTTCCTGGCAGTGCCATTTGGAGCATCAAAGTGGTAAATAAAATTGCATTTACATTCATATATCAAGAATGTTGACTTTTCCCAATCTGTTACATAGGGCCGTGGGTCTGGATTTCCAGGAAAGCGGAGACCTCGAGGTGCAGGACTGTCGGGGCGAGGTGGCCGAGGCAGGTCAAAGCTGAAAAGTGGAATCGGAGCTGTTGTATTACCTGGGGTGAGGCTTGCTTCATGTATATTTTCTCTAATACTTCGTATTCTGTGTATTTTGCTTTTTATAGGTGTCTACTGCAGATATTTCATCAAATAAGGATGATGAAGAAAACTCTATGCACAATACAGTTGTGTTGTTTTCTAGCAGTGACAAGTTCACTTTGAATCAGGTTTGAACTTGACAATTTACTGTCTTCCTCATATTTAAAATATGTTCTGTTTTCTTAACTTCAGGATATGTGTGTAGTTTGTGGCAGTTTTGGCCAAGGAGCAGAAGGAAGATTACTTGCCTGTTCTCAGTGTGGTCAGTGTTACCATCCATACTGTGTCAGTATTAAGGTAAACATCCTTAAATTGAGTTAACAAATATGTAAATCACATGGATTGGTTGTTTCTTTTACAGATCACTAAAGTGGTTCTTAGCAAAGGTTGGAGGTGTCTTGAGTGCACTGTGTGTGAGGCCTGTGGGAAGGCAACTGACCCAGGAAGACTCCTGCTGTGTGATGACTGTGACATAAGTTATCACACCTACTGCCTAGACCCTCCATTGCAGACAGTTCCCAAAGGAGGCTGGAAGTGCAAATGGTACTCTAGGGTTTGTTTGCCTTGTTAGTCTTATTGAGACTTTTCGGGGGGATTTGGATTTCAGGTGTGTTTGGTGCAGACACTGTGGAGCAACATCTGCAGGTCTAAGATGTGAATGGCAGAACAATTACACACAGTGCGCTCCTTGTGCAAGCTTATCTTCCTGTCCAGTCTGCTATCGAAACTATAGAGAAGAAGATCTTATTCTGCAATGTAGACAATGTGATAGGTATTGTGCTATTTTTTCATCTTTTTAAAGCTTTAAAAAAAATGTACAAATATGGTCTTTTTAGATGGATGCATGCAGTTTGTCAGAACTTAAATACTGAGGAAGAAGTGGAAAATGTAGCAGACATTGGTTTTGATTGTAGCATGTGCAGACCCTATATGCCTGCGTCTAATGGTAAGAGAATAATTTAAACTGTGAGTCTGCACAGAATTACCTGGATTTTTTTTTTTCGTTTCAGTGCCTTCCTCAGACTGCTGTGAATCTTCACTTGTAGCACAAATTGTCACAAAAGTAAAAGAGCTAGGTAAAATTTGAAATGCTTTACTTGATTTAATTAAATTTGTATCCTTGGGATTTTGTAATTTTAGACCCACCCAAGACTTATACCCAGGATGGTGTGTGTTTGACTGAATCAGGGATGACTCAGTTACAGAGCCTCACAGTTACAGTTCCAAGAAGAAAACGGTCAAAACCAAAATTGAAATTGAAGATTATAAATCAGAATAGCGTGGCCGTCCTTCAGACCCCTCCAGACATCCAATCAGAGCATTCAAGGGATGGTGAAATGGATGATAGTCGAGGTAATACTAATTTATTTTCCATGAAATATGTGCCAGTTTTGTGTATACATTTACTTTTTTCCAGAAGGAGAACTTATGGATTGTGATGGAAAATCAGAATCTAGTCCTGAGCGGGAAGCTGTGGATGATGAAACTAAGGGAGTGGAAGGAACAGATGGTGTCAAAAAGAGAAAAAGGAAACCATACAGACCAGGTATAGTGCCTGAGGTAGACATTTCAATATCATTATCAGTTTACCTAATTTCTTTTTTGGATAGGTATTGGTGGATTTATGGTGCGGCAAAGAAGTCGAACTGGGCAAGGGAAAACCAAAAGATCTGTGATCAGAAAAGATTCCTCAGGCTCTATTTCCGAGCAGTTACCTTGCAGAGATGATGGTATAGTACTGACTTAAAAAAAAATTTTTTTTTCACATATTTATAAATGTGACTGTTGTTTCAGGCTGGAGTGAGCAGTTACCAGATACTTTAGTTGATGAATCTGTTTCTGTTACTGAAAGCACTGAAAAAATAAAGAAGAGATACCGAAAAAGGAAAAATAAGCTTGAAGAAACTTTCCCTGCCTATTTACAAGTAATATTTTGCTTTACATTATTTTACATGGTAACCATTTTTGTATGTGCTTATCTTCATCTAGGAAGCTTTCTTTGGAAAAGATCTTCTAGATACAAGTAGACAAAGCAAGATAAGTTTAGATAATCTGTCAGAAGATGGAGCTCAGCTTTTATATAAAACAAACATGAACACAGGTTTCTTGGATCCTTCCTTAGATCCACTACTTAGTTCATCCTCGGCTCCAACAAAATCTGGAACTCACGGTATGTAGAATTATTCACAGATATTTTCTTTAGAAATTTTAAAAAACATATTTACTATATTTAGGTCCTGCTGATGACCCATTAGCTGATATTTCTGAAGTTTTAAACACAGATGATGACATTCTTGGAATAATTTCAGATGATCTAGCAAAATCAGTTGATCATTCAGGTATATATGAATACTGTTTACCCTTTTTCTGGTACCTTTAAATTTATTTTCCTTACTCTTGTAGATATTGGTCCTGTCACTGATGATCCTTCCTCTTTGCCTCAGCCAAATGTCAATCAGAGTTCACGACCATTAAGTGAAGAACAGCTAGATGGGATCCTCAGTCCTGAACTAGACAAAATGGTCACAGATGGTAAAATATTTGCCCTACATCTAGGCTTTCTAAATGTTTCTTTTTTTTTTTTAATTTATTCTAGGAGCAATTCTTGGAAAATTATATAAAATTCCAGGTAAATGTGTTTTGATTTTCTAGTTAATGAAAAATCTTGTTACTATTATTGTTTTATCTCCTAGAGCTTGGCGGAAAAGATGTTGAAGACTTATTTACAGCTGTACTTAGTCCTGCGAACACTCAGCCAACTCCATTGCCACAGCCTCCCCCACCAACACAGCTGTTGCCAATACACAATCAGGGTATGTTATGACTTTATAATTCTACATTATATTCATGCCAACGGAATTATTTTTTTCTCTGAAGATGCTTTTTCACGGATGCCTCTCATGAATGGCCTTATTGGATCCAGTCCTCATCTCCCACATAATTCTTTGCCACCTGGAAGCGGACTGGGAACTTTCTCTGCAATTGCACAATCCTCTTATCCTGATGCCAGGTACAAGCCTTATTTTCTATGGAAACTTAAATTTCATAAAGTAAAGATATTTATTTTTTCCCAGGGATAAAAATTCAGCCTTTAATCCAATGGCAAGTGATCCTAACAACTCTTGGACATCATCAGCTCCCACTGTGGAAGGAGAAAATGACACAATGTCGAATGCCCAGAGAAGCACGCTTAAGTGGGAGAAAGAGGAGGCTCTGGGTGAAATGGCAACTGTTGCCCCAGTTCTCTACACCAATATTAATTTCCCCAACTTAAAGGAAGAATTCCCTGGTAAGCCATGAATATATTATTTCTGTTTTACCAGAAAGTGTTATACTCTGTTCTTTTGTTGCAGATTGGACTACTAGAGTGAAGCAAATTGCCAAATTGTGGAGAAAAGCAAGCTCACAAGAAAGAGCACCATATGTGGTATTTTAAGAAACTCCTCTATCTTTTAAATACTGGGAAATTTTTTTCTCTTCTTTTGTCAAAGCAAAAAGCCAGAGATAACAGAGCTGCTTTACGCATTAATAAAGTACAGATGTCAAATGATTCCATGAAAAGGCAGCAACAGCAAGATAGCATTGATCCCAGCTCTCGTATTGATTCGGAGCTTTTTAAAGATCCTTTAAAGCAAAGAGAATCAGAACATGAACAGGAATGGAAATTTAGACAGGTATGGAATTTTTGGATAATCTACTTTTTGAAATATGATTGCTTTTTCTTTTCTATTTTAATAGCAAATGCGTCAGAAAAGTAAGCAGCAAGCTAAAATTGAAGCCACACAGAAACTTGAACAGGTGAAAAATGAGCAGCAGCAGCAGCAACAACAGCAATTTGGTTCTCAGCATCTTCTGGTGCAGTCTGGTTCAGATACACCAAGTAGTGGGATACAGAGTCCCTTGACACCTCAGCCTGGCAATGGAAATATGTCTCCTGCACAGTCATTCCATAAAGAACTGTTTACAAAACAGCCACCCAGTACCCCTACGTCTACATCTTCAGATGATGTGTTTGTAAAGCCACAAGCTCCACCTCCTCCTCCAGCCCCATCCCGGATTCCCATCCAGGATAGTCTTTCTCAGGCTCAGACTTCTCAGCCACCCTCACCGCAAGTGTTTTCACCTGGGTCCTCTAACTCACGACCACCATCTCCAATGGATCCATATGCAAAAATGGTTGGTACCCCTCGACCACCTCCTGTGGGCCATAGTTTTTCCAGAAGAAATTCTGCTGCACCAGTGGAAAACTGTACACCTTTATCATCGGTATCTAGGCCCCTTCAAATGAATGAGACAACAGCAAATAGGCCATCCCCTGTCAGAGATTTATGTTCTTCTTCCACGACAAATAATGACCCCTATGCAAAACCTCCAGACACACCTAGGCCTGTGATGACAGATCAATTTCCCAAATCCTTGGGCCTATCCCGGTCTCCTGTAGTTTCAGAACAAACTGCAAAAGGCCCTATAGCAGCTGGAACCAGTGATCACTTTACTAAACCATCTCCTAGGGCAGATGTGTTTCAAAGACAAAGGATACCTGACTCATATGCACGACCCTTGTTGACACCTGCACCTCTTGATAGTGGTCCTGGACCTTTTAAGACTCCAATGCAACCTCCTCCATCCTCTCAGGATCCTTATGGATCAGTGTCACAGGCATCAAGGCGATTGTCTGTTGACCCTTATGAAAGGCCTGCTTTGACACCAAGACCTATAGATAATTTTTCTCATAATCAGTCAAATGATCCATATAGTCAGCCTCCCCTTACCCCACATCCAGCAGTGAATGAATCTTTTGCCCATCCTTCAAGGGCTTTTTCCCAGCCTGGAACCATATCAAGGCCAACATCTCAGGACCCATACTCCCAACCCCCAGGAACTCCACGACCTGTTGTAGATTCTTATTCCCAATCTTCAGGAACAGCTAGGTCCAATACAGACCCTTACTCTCAACCTCCTGGAACTCCCCGGCCTACTACTGTTGACCCATATAGTCAGCAGCCCCAAACCCCAAGACCATCTACACAAACTGACTTGTTTGTTACACCTGTAACAAATCAGAGGCATTCTGATCCATATGCTCATCCTCCTGGAACACCAAGACCTGGAATTTCTGTCCCTTACTCTCAGCCACCAGCAACACCAAGGCCAAGGATTTCAGAGGGTTTTACTAGGTCCTCAATGACAAGACCAGTCCTCATGCCAAATCAGGATCCTTTCCTGCAAGCAGCACAAAACCGAGGACCAGCTTTACCTGGCCCGTTGGTAAGGCCACCTGATACATGTTCCCAGACACCTAGGCCCCCTGGACCTGGTCTTTCAGACACATTTAGCCGTGTTTCCCCATCTGCTGCCCGTGATCCCTATGATCAGTCTCCAATGACTCCAAGATCTCAGTCTGACTCTTTTGGAACAAGTCAAACTGCCCATGATGTTGCTGATCAGCCAAGGCCTGGATCAGAGGGGAGCTTCTGTGCATCTTCAAACTCTCCAATGCACTCCCAAGGCCAGCAGTTCTCTGGTGTCTCCCAACTTCCTGGACCTGTGCCAACTTCAGGAGTAACTGATACACAGAATACTGTAAATATGGCCCAAGCAGATACAGAGAAATTGAGACAGGTAAACACATTGTATGTTCTCAGTTTTAAATGAATCCCAGTGATTTTTGTTTCTTCCCATTTAGCGGCAGAAGTTACGTGAAATCATTCTCCAGCAGCAACAGCAGAAGAAGATTGCAGGTCGACAGGAGAAGGGGTCACAGGACTCACCCGCAGTGCCTCATCCAGGGCCTCTTCAACACTGGCAACCAGAGAATGTTAACCAGGCTTTCACCAGACCCCCACCTCCCTATCCTGGGAACATTAGGTCTCCTGTTGCCCCTCCTTTAGGACCTAGATATGCTGTTTTCCCAAAAGATCAGCGTGGACCCTATCCTCCTGATGTTGCTAGTATGGGGATGAGACCTCATGGATTTAGGTAATGCTTTTAATTTCCTGCCGAATTTAAATTTTTTTTTTTTTTTTTTTTTTTTTTTTAAAAGATTTGGATTTCCAGGAGGTAGTCATGGTACCATGCCGAGTCAAGAGCGCTTCCTTGTGCCTCCTCAGCAAATACAGGGATCTGGAGTTTCTCCACAGCTAAGAAGATCAGTATCTGTAGATATGCCTAGGCCTTTAAATAACTCACAAATGAATAATCCAGTTGGACTTCCTCAGCATTTTTCACCACAGAGCTTGCCAGTTCAGCAGCACAACATACTGGGCCAAGCATATATTGAACTGAGACATAGGGCTCCTGACGGAAGGCAACGGCTGCCTTTCAGTGCTCCACCTGGCAGCGTTGTAGAGGCATCTTCTAATCTGAGACATGGAAACTTCATTCCCCGGCCAGACTTTCCGGGCCCTAGACACACAGACCCCATGCGACGACCTCCCCAGGGTCTACCTAATCAGCTACCTGTGCACCCAGATTTGGAACAAGTGCCACCATCTCAACAAGAGCAAGGTCATTCTGTCCATTCATCTTCTATGGTCATGAGGACTCTGAACCATCCACTAGGTGGTGAATTTTCAGAAGCTCCTTTGTCAACATCTGTACCGTCTGAAACAACGTCTGATAATTTACAGATAACCACCCAGCCTTCTGATGGTCTAGAGGAAAAACTTGATTCTGATGACCCTTCTGTGAAGGAACTGGATGTTAAAGACCTTGAGGGGGTTGAAGTCAAAGACTTAGATGATGAAGATCTTGAAAACTTAAATTTAGATACAGAGGATGGCAAGGTAGTTGAATTGGATACTTTAGATAATTTGGAAACTAATGATCCCAACCTGGATGACCTCTTAAGGTCAGGAGAGTTTGATATCATTGCATATACAGATCCAGAACTTGACATGGGAGATAAGAAAAGCATGTTTAATGAGGAACTAGACCTTCCAATTGATGATAAGTTAGATAATCAGTGTGTATCTGTTGAACCAAAAAAAAAGGAACAAGAAAACAAAACTCTGGTTCTCTCTGATAAACATTCACCACAGAAAAAATCCACTGTTACCAATGAGGTAAAAACGGAAGTACTGTCTCCAAATTCTAAGGTGGAATCCAAATGTGAAACTGAAAAAAATGATGAGAATAAAGATAATGTTGACACTCCTTGCTCACAGGCTTCTGCTCACTCAGACCTAAATGATGGAGAAAAGACTTCTTTGCATCCTTGTGATCCAGATCTATTTGAGAAAAGAACCAATCGAGAAACTGCTGGCCCCAGTGCAAATGTCATTCAGGCATCCACTCAACTACCTGCTCAAGATGTAATAAACTCTTGTGGCATAACTGGATCAACTCCAGTTCTCTCAAGTTTACTTGCTAATGAGAAATCTGATAATTCAGACATTAGGCCATCGGGGTCTCCACCACCACCAACTCTGCCGGCCTCCCCATCCAATCATGTGTCAAGTTTGCCTCCTTTCATAGCACCGCCTGGCCGTGTTTTGGATAATGCCATGAATTCTAATGTGACAGTAGTCTCTAGGGTAAACCATGTTTTTTCTCAGGGTGTGCAGGTAAACCCAGGGCTCATTCCAGGTCAATCAACAGTTAACCACAGTCTGGGGACAGGAAAACCTGCAACTCAAACTGGGCCTCAAACAAGTCAGTCTGGTACCAGTAGCATGTCTGGACCCCAACAGCTAATGATTCCTCAAACATTAGCACAGCAGAATAGAGAGAGGCCCCTTCTTCTAGAAGAACAGCCTCTACTTCTACAGGATCTTTTGGATCAAGAAAGGCAAGAACAGCAGCAGCAAAGACAGATGCAAGCCATGATTCGTCAGCGATCAGAACCGTTCTTCCCTAATATTGGTAGGAGTTTTCTTGAGTCTCAACGTATATTAATGAAATAAGTAACTTTATATTTCTTTTCTAGATTTTGATGCAATTACAGATCCTATAATGAAAGCCAAAATGGTGGCCCTTAAAGGTATAAATAAAGTGATGGCACAAAACAATCTGGGCATGCCACCAATGGTGATGAGCAGGTAGGTGGAGTGGCTGCTTGTTTCTACTGGGCTCACTTGATACTTGTGTACCCTGTTTTGACAGGTTCCCTTTTATGGGCCAGGTGGTAACTGGAACACAGAACAGTGAAGGACAGAACCTTGGACCACAGGCCATTCCTCAGGTAACACTGCCTGTAATGAGTCCCTCTAGAATATAAACATATTTGTAAATTTTACTTATTTTAGGATGGCAGTATAACACATCAGATTTCTAGGCCTAATCCTCCAAATTTTGGTCCAGGCTTTGTCAGTAAGTATAAATCTAATAAGTTAATGTTTTCTATTAACACAACTGAATTTTAATTTTTCCTCAGATGATTCACAGCGTAAGCAGTATGAAGAGTGGCTCCAGGAGACCCAACAGCTGCTTCAAATGCAGCAGAAGTATCTTGAAGAACAAATTGGTGCTCACAGAAAATCTAAGAAGGCCCTTTCAGCTAAACAACGTACTGCCAAGAAAGCTGGGCGTGAATTTCCAGAGGAAGATGCAGAACAACTCAAGCATGTTACTGAACAGCAAAGCATGGTTCAGAAACAGCTAGAACAGGTAATAAATAGGTTTGCAAAATAGAAACTACCGAAATGAGTAATGATGCATTTTGTTATTCCAGATTCGTAAACAACAGAAAGAACATGCTGAATTGATTGAAGATTATCGGATCAAACAGCAGCAGCAATGTGCAATGGCCCCACCTACCATGATGCCCAGTGTCCAGCCCCAGCCACCCCTAATTCCAGGTGCCACTCCACCCACCATGAGCCAACCCACCTTTCCCATGGTGCCACAGCAGCTTCAGCACCAGCAGCACACAACAGTTATTTCTGGCCATACTAGCCCTGTTAGAATGCCCAGTTTACCTGGATGGCAACCCAACAGTGCTCCTGCCCACCTGCCCCTCAATCCTCCTAGAATTCAGCCCCCAATTGCCCAGTTACCAATAAAAACTTGTACACCAGCCCCAGGGACAGTCTCAAATGCAAATCCACAGAGTGGACCACCACCTCGGGTAGAATTTGATGACAACAATCCCTTTAGTGAAAGTTTTCAAGAACGGGAACGTAAGGAACGTTTACGAGAACAGCAAGAGAGACAACGGATCCAACTCATGCAGGAGGTAGATAGACAAAGAGCTTTGCAGCAGAGGATGGAAATGGAGCAGCATGGTATGGTGGGCTCTGAGATAAGTAGTAGTAGGACATCTGTGTCCCAGATTCCCTTCTACAGTTCCGACTTACCTTGTGATTTTATGCAACCTCTAGGACCCCTTCAGCAGTCTCCACAACACCAACAGCAAATGGGGCAGGTTTTACAGCAGCAGAATATACAACAAGGATCAATTAATTCACCCTCCACCCAAACTTTCATGCAGACTAATGAGCGAAGGCAGGTAGGCCCTCCTTCATTTGTTCCTGATTCACCATCAATCCCTGTTGGAAGCCCAAATTTTTCTTCTGTGAAGCAGGGACATGGAAATCTTTCTGGGACCAGCTTCCAGCAGTCCCCAGTGAGGCCTTCTTTTACACCTGCTTTACCAGCAGCACCTCCAGTAGCTAATAGCAGTCTCCCATGTGGCCAAGATTCTACTATAACCCATGGACACAGTTATCCGGGATCAACCCAATCGCTCATTCAGTTGTATTCTGATATAATCCCAGAGGAAAAAGGGAAAAAGAAAAGAACAAGAAAGAAGAAAAGAGATGATGATGCAGAATCCACCAAGGCTCCATCAACTCCCCATTCAGATATAACTGCCCCACCGACTCCAGGCATCTCAGAAACTACCTCTACTCCTGCAGTGAGCACACCCAGTGAGCTTCCTCAACAAGCCGACCAAGAGTCGGTGGAACCAGTCGGCCCATCCACTCCCAATATGGCAGCAGGCCAGCTATGTACAGAATTAGAGAACAAACTGCCCAATAGTGATTTCTCACAAGCAACTCCAAATCAACAGACGTATGCAAATTCAGAAGTAGACAAGCTCTCCATGGAAACCCCTGCCAAAACAGAAGAGATAAAACTGGAAAAGGCTGAGACAGAGTCCTGCCCAGGCCAAGAGGAGCCTAAATTGGAGGAACAGAATGGTAGTAAGGTAGAAGGAAACGCTGTAGCCTGTCCTGTCTCCTCAGCACAGAGTCCTCCCCATTCTGCTGGGGCCCCTGCTGCCAAAGGAGACTCAGGGAATGAACTTCTGAAACACTTGTTGAAAAATAAAAAGTCATCTTCTCTTTTGAATCAAAAACCTGAGGGCAGTATTTGTTCAGAAGATGACTGTACAAAGGATAATAAACTAGTTGAGAAGCAGAACCCAGCTGAAGGACTGGTAAGTGTAAATCATAAAAACGACAACTTTTTCACTTATTTTTTACCCTTTCCAATTACATTAGCAAACTTTGGGGGCTCAAATGCAAGGTGGTTTTGGATGTGGCAACCAGTTGCCAAAAACAGATGGAGGAAGTGAAACCAAGAAACAGCGAAGCAAACGGACTCAGAGGACGGGTGAGAAAGCAGCACCTCGCTCAAAGAAAAGGAAAAAGGACGAAGAGGAGAAACAAGCTATGTACTCTAGCACTGACACGTTTACCCACTTGAAACAGGTGAGGGTGAGTCATTTAGAGCAGCCTCTTTTGCATATAATTTAAATTTTTTGGTCTCCTGCAGCAGAATAATTTAAGTAATCCTCCAACACCCCCTGCCTCTCTTCCTCCTACACCACCTCCTATGGCTTGTCAGAAGATGGCCAATGGTTTTGCAACAACTGAAGAACTTGCTGGAAAAGCCGGAGTGTTAGTGAGCCATGAAGGTATGATTATAGCCTCCAAATTTCACACCTCGGTATTTATGGTTTTGTGTTTTTGCTTTTCCAGTTACCAAAACTCTAGGACCTAAACCATTTCAGCTGCCCTTCAGACCCCAGGACGACTTGTTGGCCCGAGCTCTTGCTCAGGGCCCCAAGACAGTTGATGTGCCAGCCTCCCTCCCAACACCACCTCATAACAATCAGGAAGAATTAAGGTACAGGTTATTTTTTTCTCAAATAATTCTTAAGACTTTGATGTGTGTGTTTATGTTTTTTCAGGATACAGGATCACTGTGGTGATCGAGATACTCCTGACAGTTTTGTTCCCTCATCCTCTCCTGAGAGTGTGGTTGGGGTAGAAGTGAGCAGGTATCCAGATCTGTCATTGGTCAAGGAGGAGCCTCCAGAACCGGTGCCGTCCCCCATCATTCCAATTCTTCCTAGCACTGCTGGGAAAAGTAAGAACAACACTTAACCTTATTATTTCCCTTATTTTCCTCTTTTTTTTCTCTCTTTTTAAAGGTTCAGAATCAAGAAGGAATGACATCAAAACTGAGCCAGGCACTTTATATTTTGCGTCACCTTTTGGTCCTTCCCCAAATGGTCCCAGATCAGGTCTTATATCTGTAGCAATTACTCTGCATCCTACAGCTGCTGAGGTAAAAGATTAAATGACTTCTTAATGTTAAACGTGAATAATACAGCATTTGCATTTGGTTTTAGAACATTAGCAGTGTTGTGGCTGCATTTTCCGACCTTCTTCACGTCCGAATCCCTAACAGCTATGAGGTTAGCAGTGCTCCAGATGTCCCATCCATGGGTTTGGTCAGTAGCCACAGAATCAACCCGGGTTTGGAGTATCGACAGCATTTACTTCTCCGTGGGCCTCCGCCAGGATCTGCAAACCCTCCCAGATTAGTGAGCTCTTACCGGCTGAAGCAGCCTAATGTACCATTTCCTCCAACAAGCAATGGTGAGCTAGTGAGCTTTTTGTTAACCCCAAATTTTAATTACTAACAAAAGTTGATTGCCTTTAGGTCTTTCTGGATATAAGGATTCTAGTCATGGTATTGCAGAAAGCGCAGCACTCAGACCACAGTGGTGTTGTCATTGTAAAGTGGTTATTCTTGGAAGTGGTGTGCGGAAATCTTTCAAAGATCTGACCCTTTTGAACAAGGTACTTTGCTACTCCTTTTATGACCCCACCTCGAGATTCCCACACATTTCTCTTTGCTTTTCAGGATTCCCGAGAAAGCACCAAGAGGGTAGAGAAGGACATTGTCTTCTGTAGTAATAACTGCTTTATTCTTTATTCATCAACTGCACAAGCGAAAAACTCAGAAAACAAGGTGAGATTAGGATAATCTCAGCTGATAACAATTTTCTTTGTCATGGTTTCTTTATGTTGCCCAGGAATCCATTCCTTCATTGCCACAATCACCTATGAGAGAAACGCCTTCCAAAGCATTTCATCAGTACAGCAACAACATCTCCACTTTGGATGTGCACTGTCTCCCCCAGCTCCCAGAGAAAGCTTCTCCCCCTGCCTCACCACCCATCGCCTTCCCTCCTGCTTTTGAAGCAGCCCAAGTCGAGGCCAAGCCAGATGAGCTGAAGGTGACAGTCAAGCTGAAGCCTCGGCTAAGAGCTGTCCATGGTGGGTTTGAAGATTGCAGGCCGCTCAATAAAAAATGGAGAGGAATGAAATGGAAGAAGTGGAGCATTCATATTGTAATCCCTAAGGGGACATTTAAACCACCTTGTGAGGATGAAATAGATGAATTTCTAAAGAAATTGGGCACTTCCCTTAAACCTGATCCTGTGCCCAAAGACTATCGGAAATGTTGCTTTTGTCATGAAGAAGGTGATGGATTGACAGATGGACCAGCAAGGCTACTCAACCTTGACTTGGATCTGTGGGTCCACTTGAACTGCGCTCTGTGGTCCACGGAGGTCTATGAGACTCAGGCTGGTGCCTTAATAAATGTGGAGCTAGCTCTGAGGAGAGGCCTACAAATGAAATGTGTCTTCTGTCACAAGACGGGTGCCACTAGTGGATGCCACAGATTTCGATGCACCAACATTTATCACTTCACTTGCGCCATTAAAGCACAATGCATGTTTTTTAAGGACAAAACTATGCTTTGCCCCATGCACAAACCAAAGGGAATTCATGAGCAAGAATTAAGTTACTTTGCAGTCTTCAGGAGGGTCTATGTTCAGCGTGATGAGGTGCGACAGATTGCTAGCATCGTGCAACGAGGAGAACGGGACCATACCTTTCGCGTGGGTAGCCTCATCTTCCACACAATTGGTCAGCTGCTTCCACAGCAGATGCAAGCATTCCATTCTCCTAAAGCACTCTTCCCTGTGGGCTATGAAGCCAGCCGGCTGTACTGGAGCACTCGCTATGCCAATAGGCGCTGCCGCTACCTGTGCTCCATTGAGGAGAAGGATGGGCGCCCAGTGTTTGTCATCAGGATTGTGGAACAAGGCCATGAAGACCTGGTTCTAAGTGACATCTCACCTAAAGGTAACGTCTGCCGTTCACATGCTGTGCAGTGCCCTATAAAAATTATGTTTTTGTCCCTGTGTAGGTGTCTGGGATAAGATTTTGGAGCCTGTGGCATGTGTGAGAAAAAAGTCTGAAATGCTCCAGCTTTTCCCAGCGTATTTAAAAGGAGAGGATCTGTTTGGCCTGACCGTCTCTGCAGTGGCACGCATAGCGGAATCAGTGAGTGTCTTGGTCAGGCTTTGAGATTGGAAGGTGACTTTGTGTCTGCTTTGCTTCTTTTCAGCTTCCTGGGGTTGAGGCATGTGAAAATTATACCTTCCGATACGGCCGAAATCCTCTCATGGAACTTCCTCTTGCCGTTAACCCCACAGGTTGTGCCCGTTCTGAACCTAAAATGAGTGCCCATGTCAAGAGGTTTGTGTTAAGGTATTTTGTTTTAACTTCACATAGTACAGCCCTTTTTTTCCTGTTGATATGCCATTGTCTGCAGGCCTCACACCTTAAACAGCACCAGCACCTCAAAGTCATTTCAGAGCACAGTCACTGGAGAACTGAACGCACCTTATAGTAAACAGTTTGTTCACTCCAAGTCATCGCAGTACCGGAAGATGAAAACTGAATGGAAATCCAATGTGTATCTGGCACGGTCTCGGATTCAGGTGAAGAAATACTTTGTGTACAGGAAGTGGAGTAAATTGGAAGTATGTACACACTTTTTTTTAGGGGCTGGGCCTGTATGCTGCTCGAGACATTGAGAAACACACCATGGTCATTGAGTACATCGGGACTATCATTCGAAACGAAGTAGCCAACAGGAAAGAGAAGCTTTATGAGTCTCAGGTAGGTGTCTGGTCCCCGAGATTGTATACACAATTGATGACTTACTGACTGACTTTTCCCTCAGAACCGTGGTGTGTACATGTTCCGCATGGATAACGACCATGTGATTGACGCGACGCTCACAGGAGGGCCCGCAAGGTGAGACAGCGAGGAACCTGACGGGGAGTGCTACAATACAGTTTTCTGACATGGTGGCTTGCAGGTATATCAACCATTCGTGTGCACCTAATTGTGTGGCTGAAGTGGTGACTTTTGAGAGAGGACACAAAATTATCATCAGCTCCAGTCGGAGAATCCAGAAAGGAGAAGAGGTAAGAGTGTGAGAGATTGCATCTGCCATGTTCCTTTCTTACCCTGTGTCTTTGCCGTGGGCAGCTCTGCTATGACTATAAGTTTGACTTTGAAGATGACCAGCACAAGATTCCGTGTCACTGTGGAGCTGTGAACTGCCGGAAGTGGATGAACTGAAATGCATTCCTTGCTAGCTCAGCGGGCGGCTTGTCCCTAGGAAGAGGCGATTCAACACACCATTGGAATTTTGCAGACAGAAAGAGATTTTTGTTTTCTGTTTTATGACTTTTTGAAAAAGCTTCTGGGAGTTCTGATTTCCTCAGTCCTTTAGGTTAAAGCAGCGCCAGGAGGAAGCTGACAGAAGCAGCGTTCCTGAAGTGGCCGAGGTTAAACGGAATCACAGAATGGTCCAGCACTTTTGCTTTTTTTTCTTTTCCTTTTCTTTTTTTTTTGTTTGTTTTTTGTTTTGTTTTTCCCTTGTGGGTGGGTTTCATTGTTTTGGTTTTCTAGTCTCACTAAGGAGAAACTTTTACTGGGGCAAAGAGCCGATGGCTGCCCTGCCCCGGGCAGGGGCCTTCCTATGAATGTAAGACTGAAATCACCAGCGAGGGGGACAGAGAGTGCTGGCCACGGCCTTATTAAAAAGGGGCAGGCCCTCTAACTTCAAAATGTTTTTAAATAAAGTAGACACCACTGAACAAGGAATGTACTGAAATGACTTCCTTAGGGATAGAGCTAAGGGATAATAACTTGCACTAAATACATTTAAATACTTGATTCCATGAGTCAGTTTATTGTAGTTTTTGATTTCTGTAAAATAAGAGAAACTTTTGTATTTATTATTGAATAAGTGAATGAAGCTATTTTTAAATAAAGTTAGAAGAAAGCCAAGCTGCTGCTGTTACCTGCAGAACTAACAAACCCTGTTACTTTGTACAGATATGTAAATATTTTGAGAAAAAATACAGTATAAAAATAGTTATTGACCAAATGCTACCAGGCTCTGCAGCAGCTCGGGGGCTTATAAAATGTTCATAGGGATGTTACAATATAATTTTGTGTTATAAAATATGCCATTATAATTATGTAATAACCAAAATTTCAACCTAGAGTGTTGGGGGTTTTTTGGAAACCGCAGTCTATTAGTACTCAATGGTTTTATACACCTTACTTCTGACAGAGCGGGGCGTATGCTACGACTACAACTTTTATAGCTGTTTTGGTAATTTAAACTAATTTTTTCATATTATATTGTTGCATCCCTACTTCTTCAGTCAGGTTTTTTTGTGCTTACAATTTGTGATAACTGTGAATAACTGCTTAAAAATACACCCAAATGGAGGCTGAATTTTTTCTTCAGCAAAAGTAGTTTTGATTAGAACTTTGTTTCAGCCACAGAGAATCATGTAAACGTAATAGGATCATGTAGCAGAAACTTAAATCTAACCCTTTAGCCTTCTATTTAACACAAAAATTTGAAAAAGTTAAAAAAAAAAAGGAGATGTGATTATGCTTACAGCTGCAGGACTCTGGCAATAGGGTTTTTGGAAGATGTAATTTTAAAATGTGTTTGTATGAACTGTTTGTTTACATTTCTTTAATAAAAAAAACACTGTTTTGTGTTTGCTTGTAGAAACTTAATCAGCATTTTGAACCAGGTTAGCTTTTTATTTTGTACTTAAAATTCTGGTACTGACACTTCACAGGCTAAGTATAAAATGAAGTTTTGTGTGCACAATTCAAGTGGACTGTAAACTGTTGGTATATTCAGTGATGCAGTTCTGAACTTGTATATGGCATGATGTATTTTTATCTTACAGAATAAATCAATTGTATATATTTTTCTCTTGATAAATAGCTGTATGAAATTTGTTTCCTGAATATTTTTCTTCTCTTGTACAATATCCTGACATCCTACCAGTATTTGTCCTACCGGGTTTTTGTTGTTTTCTGTTCTGTATAATAGTATCTAATGTTGGCAAAAATTGAATTTTTTGAAGTATACAGAGTGTTATGGGTTTTGGAATTTGTGGACACAGATTTAGAAGATCACCATTTACAAATAAAATATTTTACATCTATAAGAGCTGCCTAGAGCTTCTGTGTTAACTCCTCA